AGATTCTTCTGTCCTCACCATTTTATCACATGCAGCTGCTCAGAAAATGTTGGCTGCATTGATGAAATGCTTTCATACATTTACAAATAGAGTTTTCTTGTAATATACCTCTGTGGTTTTCTTTGGACAAGGAGCTCCTCACGTGCAAGGCCATGTCTTACTCATCTTTATCTCCACTGCTAGCATGGTGCCTAACAGCTCCTACCAAATAGTAGATGCTCAGTAAACGTTTGCGTGGCTAAGCCCACCATTTCTCAGCACATGACACGCTGGGAAACGGCTGGGAGAGTAATACGCGGGATTATTGACGAAGAAAAAGTTGTGAACTCGTAACACACAGTTTGTGGGCGTGAGCAGTGTGGAAAACCGCAGTTTGCTGGGAAAGCAATTTAGTTCCCTCGGTTCAGGCTGGGAGGATTTTTCACAAGTGGCGAGGAGGAGGCTCACATGAACCACATACAGGTACTTCTCACTGAAACGCACAACAAATCTAGAGCCAAGTGTAATAACGAAACGGGCCCCAAGAAGTTTATTTAATGCCCAGGGCCCCCAAGTGGTCACTGCCAGGCTCTAGCATCCTGTCCAGCAGGCCTTTCTCCTCCTTTCAAGTCTTGCTGGACGACTCCTGAAAAGCAAAAGTAGGAAAAAAACTGGGGGCTGAGAGTGGAAGGCTGGACAGAGGGTATGTCTCCTGCTCTGGCACCCGGAAGCCTGCGAGGGCTTCGGAAGCGCAGCGTCTCACGGTCGCGCATCCCGGCCCTGGACGCATCCAGCGGCAGCGGTAATCCTGGTCCTCCTGGGCTTCCGTAGGTCGGAATAAACTTGGGAACTCTTCCACCGGCAAAGCTCAGTGTTTTAAAATTCAAATCACACTTGCCGACATGAGAGCGGAACCTTTGAGGCCGACTCCACCCTAGCTGCTCGCTAACTAAACAGCGAAGAGAACACAGTCTCCAATCCAAACGCCAGGAGGTCCAGACCCGGAGCGGACGCCGGAAGCGCTGTGTCTGACGTCACTTCCGTCGCATTTCGGGGCGGTACCAAGATGGACTCCTCGCGGGCCCGGCAGCAGCTCCGGCGGCGATTCCTCCTCCTGCCGGACGCCGAGGCCCAGCTGGACCGCGAGGGTGACGCCGGGCCGGGTGAGGCGCGCACCAAGCCGCCCCGAGGTTCTACTTAATAAGTTGAAATCTCCCTTATTTGCAGAAACCTCCACAGCTGTTGAGAAAAAGGAGAAACCTCTTCCAAGACTTAATATCCATTCTGGATTCTGGATTTTGGCATCCATTGTTGTGACCTATTATGTTGACTTCTTTAAAACCCTTAAAGAAAACTTCCACACTAGCAGGTAAGAAAATTTTATTGCTTTGTAAATTAAACTGTCAGACCTCTTACTGTTTTTATCTCCACAGCTGGTTTCTCTGTGGCAGTGCCTTGTTGCTTGTCAGTTTATCAATTGCATTTTACTGCATAGTCTACCTGGAATGGTATTGTGGAATTGGAGAATATGATGTCAAGTATCCAGCCTTGATACCCATTACCACTGCCTCCTTTATTGCAGCAGGAATTTGGTAAGTTAACTTTGAAATGACTAACAGGAATGGTTGTCAACTGTTTATGTCTTGTTCTTTTCAGCTTCAACATTGCTTTATGGCATGTGTGGTCGTTTTTCACTCCATTGTTGTTGTTTACCCAGTTTATGGGGGTTGTCATGTTTATCACACTCCTTGGATGATTTCCGAAGGTAAGATATCTGGAGTGGTTTTTCTAAAAATGGTGTTATTTATAGAATTTCTGCCTCCCTACAGATCACCCCATCCTGAGATCTGCTGCCTTACACAGTGGAGGCTGTTTTCTGAGTGTCGGATAACTCTGTTATTAAATAAGTGTATATTGAGAATACTCACTCCAGATGCTTAGGGGCATGGTGAGAAGGACAAAGATAGTGCCTCCTGTCAGGTCACTTACATCAGAACTTGCAGGAAACCTGCTTTATACAGCAGTTGACAGGTGTGGAAACTGAAGCTCATGGAAATAAAAGTTAATACGCTAAATTTTCAAGGAGTTAATGAAAACTGACATTTCTGCTAAAAACAGCATGTTCTCCCTGTGGGATTTTAAAGGAAGGTCAGTGGTAACTGTGTAAAGAAGAAATGGACATACTCTCATTGTTAGCAGTCTGAAAATAGTTGCTAGCACCTCCATGCCCACGCCAATGTCTCCAGCCTCCTTCAGGCACCTTGCTGTGTCTTGGGACCACTGGGAACCCTCACAGGAGGCCCTTCATTCCTGTACACCTGTGGTGCCACAAGCGGCTTTGGGCCCGGAGGAATCCTACACATCTCAGAACACTTCCTCACCTGACCCTGTCACCCATCTCCCCTTCTCGTGTTCTCAGCCCCTTCTTTGACTCTTGAATTTTGAGTTTTTACAGATGTTTGGGAGCTCTTACTCTGACATGAAGTTATAATTGGTAATGGAGACTCAGACAATGTTGTAGATTACAGAGTGAACTATGCTTTTTAGTGTTAAATGCAATAGCTTGAGATACAATGTTTTACTTGGTACATAAATGCTGGTTTTCTTTCAGATTTAAGGACATACACTTTTTTTTTTTTTTTTTTTTAAGAGACAGGGTCTTCTATGTTGCCCAGGCTGTCTTTGAACTCCTGGGATCAAGTGATCCTCCTGCCTCAGCCTTCGAAGTAGTTGGGACTACAGGCCCACGCCACCGTGCCTGGCTGGACATGTAAATTTGAAGTGAATGGTTAAACATCCAGCTAGCTGAAAGCATGGCAGACCCTAACAGAAAAGCTACAGTGTGTTTTTGCAGCTATGAAGTGAATGGTTTCCTGGGGAAAATTGTGACTTTGTATAACTGTTGTTGAAACCAGAATAAATTATATTTCACTTGCATATGCATAAATTATTAAAATTTTCAGAAGTCAGTGATACAGAAGTACTATTTTGCAATGTTAATCTGTTTGAGTCTTTGGAGAAAGTGGTTTCATTGTAGGTACATAGTGCACTGTTAATATTTTAAACAAGTAGTTCACTCTTCCATTTAAGGGATAGCAGTTCCTTGTATAAAATGACTGGATGTGTATAAAGGAATTATGTTGTCATGTGCCTTTAACCAGCTTTAGTAATTACTATAATCTCATATTTATGATAGTTTTGTTAGGTGACAGGACCAAATGAAAATATTTTATGTTTTCTCATCACTTTAGATTTTATCATTATGTACATTACTGGGTTTTTAGCATTTCCTAATGTGAAGTTTTAATCACTTTTAAGTATACATTTTTTTCTGTATCATTTAAATAAAATATTTTTATAACTTTCTTGTGAGTTTTGTTCATGCGAACTTTGGAAT